GCTTCCCCATTACAAGTACTCAGCTCCCTGTTTTATCACCCTGCTTAGAGCAGCCATTATCAGCCTTGGCTGAACATTGGAATTACCTGGGAACTTTTAAAAATCCGGAAGTCTGGGTCTCGCCTCCAGAGATTCCAGCTTAGTTGTCTTGAGCGTGGCCTGGACATTTGGGTTTTCAAAAGTTCCCTATGTAACTTTAATGTGCAACCACAATTGAGAATCACTAGCCTCCAGACTCTCTGTGTTATCAAAATTAATGAGCAGCTGATTTTAGAAATCTCAGTTATCAGGAGAAAAGGGTGAACCCCCCCAGGGCTCTTCTCCTTTTCCAGGTGACACTTCTTTATGGCAGTGCGTGAAAGTGAAGCCCTGCTGCTTGTAATCTCCCTCAAGGGAGTGCAAGATCCAGGCAAAGACAAGACTGCAGAGGCGCTACCTTGGGGGAAAGTAGGACCCTAAATACTTACACCTGGAGGCACTTACCTTTAATACTGAATTTGTCAGATGCAAATTTGTCTATGCAAACCAGGGCCTTATCTCTAGCTTCCCCTCAGGGGTTTTGGGAAGTGCGCTACTACTCTGAAACAGGGTTGTAAAGCGTCACCTGTGCTCTCCAGGGAACCCTCTGGAAAGGAGGTGGAAAAACAGAGGCTTCCACCCTTGCAACTCTAAGTGTGTTCCTTGGCCAGTGGGATCCATCACCTAGTATTTTCTTAGATATGTGGTATCTGGGGGCCAGTCCCACACCTATGCAATAAGAATCTCCATTTGAACAAGATGCCCAAGCGATTATATGCAAGTTTAAGATTGAGGAGGGCTGGTTTAACTCGAGGGTAACGAAAAGTACGAAATCGTACTTTACAGGAGAAGCTAGGCGGAGGGAGCCACTTATTCTTCCTCTTGCAGCTGGGTCTTTTTGTGGTGAGTGGCGAAGCGGCGAGGCTGGCAGGCCAGGGTGCTGGACTGGGTCAGGCGCGGCCCCGCCTCCCTCCTGGGTCCCTGCCCTGCGCGCCGTTGCTGTGGCAGCGCTGGACGCGGCTAGAGCTGGGGCTGCCGCGCCCTCCACCTCCTTCTCCAAAGGCCTCCCCGGACCCCTGGCTCGGGCCCAGCCTGCGACTCCGCCATGCCCTGGAGGAGGCGCAGGAACCGGGTGAGTGCCCTGGAGGGCGGCCGGGAGGAAGAGGCGCCCCCGGAGGCTGCCGCTGTGCCTCCGGCGCTGTTAACGTCCCCGCAGCAGACGGAGGCGGCGGCCGAGCGGATTCTGCTCCGGGGCATCTTCGAGATCGGGAGGGACAGTTGTGACGTGGTGCTGAGCGAGCGAGCACTGCGGTGGCGGCCCATTCAGCCCGAGCGCCCGGCGGGTGAGTGCCCGGCCCCAAGCGTCTTCGCCTCCGGTTTTAATTGGAAAATTTATTTTTTTTTCAGGTGATTCTAAGTATGACTTGCTATGTAAAGAAGAATTTATTGAACTCAAAGACATATTCTCTGTGAAACTGAAACGGCGTTGTTCTGTTAAACAGCAGAGAAGTGGTACTTTATTAGGTATCACACTCTTCATCTGCTTGAAAAAGGAACAAAATAAACTAAAGAATTCTACACTTGATCTTATTAATTTAAGTGAAGACCACTGTGACATATGGTTTAGACAGTTCAAGAAAATATTGGCAGGTAAGTACTCCTCATGGGAAATTTTAATCAGCTTTACAACTTTGTCTTTAAAATTTCTTCTTAGGCTTTCCAAACAGACCGAAGTCATTAAAAATACTCCTTAACCCCCAAAGTCACAAAAAAGAAGCTACCCAGGTTTATTATGAGAAGGTTGAACCTCTGTTGAAGCTTGCAGGAATAAAAACTGATGTAACAAGTAAGTAATTTTCAGAATATAATTTCACCATCACTTTGTGTATGTGTGTGTGTTTTTTTAATAGTAATGGAATATGAAGGGCACGCTCTGTCACTGCTTAAGGAATGTGAACTCCAGGGATTTGATGGGTAGGTTATATTATTAATCAATATATGTTATATAGTGACTACAATTTAGGTATGTTATTCACAGTGGGCATCGGAAACCATTGTTCGCAATACATTGGAGTGTACAGAGATTGTTCACTGGCATGCAAACGTTAGAACCAAGGCAAGTGATATAAATTTCATTGCCATTTTTTATTGCCTTCTTTGCTTGATTTGTATTTTTCTAGTGTTGTCTGTGTTGGTGGAGATGGATCTGCTAGCGAAGTAGCCCATGCTTTGCTTCTGAGAGCTCAGAAGAATGCTGGGATGGAAACAGACCGAATCCTGACTCCTGTCAGAGCACAGCTTCCACTTGGCTTAATACCAGCAGGCAAGGGAGTGGCTACAGATTCATTAAACTGATAATAGTGCATGTTTTAAAATTGCTTTGGCAGGATCTACCAATGTATTGGCACATTCTCTTCATGGAGTTCCTCATGTGATAACTGCAACATTGCACATTATAATGGGTAAGAATTCTTCCAAAGCAGTTCATATTTTACTCACTGATTAATATTTAATGTAATATTCAAGGGCATGTACAGCTGGTCGACGTCTGCACCTTCAGCACCGCTGGCAAGCTTCTTCGCTTTGGGTTCTCAGCCATGTTTGGCTTTGGTGGAAGAACTTTGGCTCTGGCAGAAAAATATCGATGGATGTCCCCTAACCAACGGAGAGATTTTGCTGTTGTTAAGGCACTGGCAAAACTTAAGTAAGTCTTTTTCTTAAACCAAAAATTGTATCGACTGTTAATAACAAATTTCATTACATTTTAGGGCAGAAGACTGTGAAATATCATTTTTACCATTTAACAGCTCTGATGATGTGCAAGAAAGGTAGGTAAAAACTCAATGTAATACAGATAACCTTTATGTCTTTGTTTTGTTTTCTTTCTTTTAGGAGGGCACAGGGATCTCCCAAATCTGGTGAGTCGAAAAGTATCTCCTTGAGAACTGTGGGAAAATAACCAATCACTTTCATTACCTTTAGACTGTAATGATCAATGGCAAATGATCCAGGGTCAGTTCTTGAATGTCAGCATTATGGCAATTCCTTGCCTGTGTTCAGTGGCACCTAGAGGCTTGGCACCTAATACCAGGTTAGTAAGCATTTTTATTGAATTGTTGATACTCTTGATGTCTAATAGAAATATTTAATTTCAGATTAAATAATGGAAGTATGGCTCTTATAATTGCCCGAAACACTTCTCGGCCAGAATTTATAAAACACCTGAAAAGATATGCCAGTGTAAAAAATCAGGTATAGTAAATTCTTTTTGTTACTTATTTGCACAAGTATAATGATTATTTGTATTTATTTTTAGTTCAATTTTCCATTTGTTGAGACTTACACTGTTGAGGAAGTAAAAGTTCATCCAAGGAATAATACTGGTGGATATAATCCAGAGGAGGAGGAGGATGAAACTGCTTCAGAAAATTGTTTCCCTTGGAATGTAGATGGTGACTTAATGGAAGTTGCATCAGAGGTCCATATTAGGTAAGTCTATTTATTTCACCGCTTATTGTCAATAAGTTGATGAAATAATGTATTTTCTTTACAGATTGCATCCAAGACTTATCAGTCTTTATGGAGGAAGCATGGAAGAAATGATTCCAAAGTAACATGTAATTGTTTCTAAAAGAAATGTACAAACTAGAATTTTAATATAAAGAAATGTGGCCATGCTTTAAACCTGTGGTCCCCACCCTTTTTGGGACCAGTTTCATGGAAGACAATTTTTCCGTGGATGGGGGAATGGTTTCAGGATGAACTGTTCCACCTCAGATCATCAGGCATTAGATTCTCTTGAGGAACATGGCACTCTAGATCCCTCACATACCAGTTCACCATATGGTTCGCACTTCTATGAGAATCTAATGCTGCTGCTGATCTGACAGGGGGAGGAACTCAGTAATGCTCCATTGCTCTAACCTCCTGCTGTGTGGCCAAACGGATATCCTAATAGAAATTGATGTTACTAACAATTAGCCTCTAGGGCTTTAAAAGTCAAGATGAAATATCAATTCAAATTCTGTTTTTAGATATCAATTCAAATTCTTTTTTTTACAATGTGTTTATTGGACACACAAAAAAACTTTGCAACCATCATAATACATCAATATTTAACCTAGATAATTCTGAAATAATTTGGATTCTTTCATTTTTCAGGATTTGAGCTCATCAATTATGTTAAATTTCCTATATTCTGTTACAAATATAATACAGATTTCATAAGTCTGCCTTGATTCACTGCTCCCTAATCCAGAGCAGTTAAATTTCAAAATCACATAGTTATATAGCCTACCTGCCAAAAAAGAATAACCCATCCCTGTCTTCTTAAAGTGGTAGGGTTTTAAAATTCATGATACAAGTAACAAAGTAAGTTGATAACAAATACTATTTTGAACTGGGCAAAATCTAGCCCAATATGTAATTGTGTTCCCCTTGTATCTGAGAGGCCTGTGTTGGACAACCATAGTACTCTGCTTTCACTGTGCTCAGATAACCTGAAATATATAGTTGTTTCTGAGTAGTTCTGAGTAGGAAAGAACCAAATGTAAATTTCCTTAGAGACCATCCTGGAGAAGACAGTTCTAAATCGGGGCTTGATTTTTCATCTATGATCCTAGATGTTCTCCTGAAAGAATGACTAGCCTTTTTATAACGATACAAAGTTTTTTAAAAATACATAAATGTCATAAAGTTTATTCCTGTGTATACACACTCTGGGTTCAGGAGGTTTTGTGCTTACATTTCACTACTCAAATGCCTTCGCAAATCTCAGAACATTCCTCACCATCACTGCAGGCCTGTGAACAGATAACTTTCATCAATTAGGATGGCTGGCTAGTGGCAGGGACTTCATATAAAGAAATCTTTCCCAGAATTGTTTTTCCACATTGCCTTCTAATTTGATCACTCCCTATAACAGATGTTCAAAATTCGGCCACAGCTCTCTTATGAAGGCAGAGTCAGATAAAATGATATTCTGCAATTATCTAGATCATAAGCATAAAATAAATATTACAAAAATGATTGTATTTAAAGAAATTTTTTAAAATCCAGAAAGTCATTTAAAATAGAACCTCATATAGTATGAACAAACTATAAAAATATTTTACATTTCATGAAAATTTTGCTGTCGTCTCATTTATATTCACTGTAT